GCACAGGCCTGCATTCAAATTCAGACTTCTCTGCTCCCTAATTGTGTGACCTTGGGCAAGACATAGTCCTCTGTGTGCCTCAGTTGCTAGAATTCAGGGACCCTAGAGATCCCCTCCCTTTCAAGGGTGGTTGTGACCTCGCTTGGGGAATGGTTGAGAGCTTTGGTCCACATAAGCGCTCAAACAGCAGAGCCTGTGAAACCAAGGTGCCCATGATTCTCCAAGCCCTGTAGTGTTTTGTTCCAGCGATTCCATCACAGCCCCTCGCTCGCTCCTCCAGGCCACTCTCCATGCTCCAGCTCTAAAGCTGATTCAATCAGTCACAAGCCCCTCCTCTTTCCCACCACCAGACCCTCCCTGGCCCAACCCTAAATAATTCCACTTCTCAAAAGTCTCAGAAGGGCAAGGGCCAGGGGGCTGGAAACTAGGTTTGGATTAAGCCCTGCAGCCAACACTGACCAAAAGCTCACCGAGGGTCAAGCCCCATGTGAAGGCTTTTAATTCCCTCCCAAGAGAAGGAACCCGGGTGTCCAGCACCCGGGAGCTCGCTCAAACCAGGGGATTCCCAGCACGCGGGGCTGGGAGATTCCATCACCGAGGGAAGCCAGAAGCCCCTTCCTTGGCTCTGAACACTCAGCTGTACTAGCACCTCAATCAGAATTGACAGAGAGAGACAGGAGGGGGTGGCAACCTCCCCATTCCAGCTGGCCTCCACTCCCCCTCCCCCCGGCCGCTGCCCTCCCTAGAGGTCCCCTCCTACTGCCACCCTGGTCCAGCCACCTGGCCAGTTATTTCTGGCCAAGGGGAAGGAGAAGTGAAACCAGGTTGGGGTGTGTGTTGGGGGGGGCAAAATCCCGGGCTAGTCTTCTGGGGCTGGCCACACCCTGTAGGCGGCCCTCCTTCCCTGCCCAGTCCCCCCCCGCCCCCCCTCCACCGCCACCACTGGTCCCTGCCCTAGGACGGGCAGGCCCTGGCCACGCCTAGGCTGCACCCGATGGGGAGCGAGAAAGGGGAAGTAGTGCTCAGTGCCCTGCCGTCCAGCCCAGCCCCTTTCCAGCAGGAAGCCCAGCCCTCGAACTTGAGAGGGGGACTGCACCCGGCTTTACTCACCTGAGCCCTGGCCGCGGCTGGGGCCTCTGAAGAGCTGACAGCCCAGCTTCTTGTGGTCCATGAAGGCAGTGATGGCCTCCAACGGGAAGGTCTGCAGGCAGCGGCCGCAGGTCAACAGATCTGGGTGTTTGTCGGTCCAGGGTGGACACGTCAACACCTTGGTTAATTAATTAGGTCTGGCGGCTTCTCTGTTGACAACTCAGCTGGTTCCACACCCTGGCAATTGTGAAGAGTTGGCCAAATGTTTGTCCACTGAGCTGATCTCCTCTCTGGAGCACCGGGGCCACCAGGAGGGAGGTCTGTGAAACCCCTGCCCCTGCCATTGACCTATGACTTCCTGCTCTTTTTCTTCACTCAACAGCCAAGACAATGCAAACTCCAGTGAACATTCCCGTGCCTGTGCTCCGGCTGCCCCGGGGCCCTGATGGCTTCAGCCGTGGCTTTGCCCCTGATGGACGCAGAGCCCCCTTGAGGCCAGAGGTTCCTGAAATCCAGGAGTGTCCCATAGCTCAAGAATCCCTGGAATCCCAGGAGCAGCGGGCACGAGCCGCCCTTCGGGAGCGTTACCTCCGCAGCCTGCTGGCCATGGTGGGTCATCAGGTGAGCTTCACGTTGCACGAGGGTGTGCGTGTGGCCGCCCACTTTGGAGCCACCGACCTGGATGTGGCCAACTTCTACGTGTCACAGCTGCAGACTCCCATAGGTGTGCAAGCAGAGGCGCTGCTCCGATGTAGTGACATTATTTCATATACCTTCAAGCCATAAAGATATTGTGTTCACTTTTCTGCTTGAGGCTAAGGCACTGTATCCCAGGCCTCCCAATGTTCCCGAGCCAGGAACTCTGGGCCCCATGGAGTTATGAGCTCCCTTGGAATTTTGAGCCAAGCTTTAAGCAAGTCTGGACTCCTGAGACCTCCTGGGTCTAGTCAGTAAAATTCTGCAACTCTAGGAATTCTAAGATCCCATTGGAAGGAATGCTCTACCTCACAGAACTCTGAACCCTACAGAAATATGGGCCTGCTGCCATTTCCTGAAGACCGGGGCATCGGGGTGGGGTGATAAAGGATACAACCTGCACAGGGGGAAGTTATTAAAGAGGCTGCAAAGTCCAGCCACCCTGAAGATACTCCCCAGTGCTCCCCTCCTGCTAAAGAACCAGTTACCCCAGGAAAATTCGACTCCTGTTTTTCTTTAATTAACTATACCGACGGGGATGGAGTCATCTTTAGGGGCTGGTAGGGTGGTTATCCAAGGGCTGAATCCAGTGGAGCTGGGCCAAGTACGACAGGAGTCCAGATAAAGGTGTAGGGGCTGCACGGCCGCAAGTCTCCTGGAAAGGCTGGAGTGACCGGCATGCCGGGATTGGGAGATTAGGATTTGATTTCATTTTGGGGCGGGCGGTGGCTCGTGCTGGGTCACGTGGTCGTGCCCAAGCGCTCCTCCTGTTGCCCCACCTGTGGTTGCTGTGGACTGCACACGACAGCAGATTCGCTGTCCCCTCGTTGGAGGCGAATGGTCGGACCCCGAGTGGCGGCGCCCCTGATAAAAGGCCGAGGATTCGCGATCAGGGTGCAACTTCACTCCCTCCTCTTTTCTCTCCAGCCTTGCAGCGTGGCCGTTCACATCACGCGCTTCACTAAGCCTCCTATCACTAGTAACCTTTCAGCGCATTGTTTAAAAAGAAAGCAGTTTCTGTCCCTTTCTGTAGTTCCTTTAAGTTCAGGATGTAAGCGAAGCCTTCCATTAAGTAAAGGTGAGTGTCGTTTCGTCTCAGTCGCGAAAGTGCGGCGGCCGATGATGAACCG